GGGGCGCGACCAGGGCGCGCCGAGGTGTGACCAGAGAGGACACGCAGCGACCTTACTCCCGCCTTTCCCGCAAGGCGCGTTCGCCAGCCTGGACTAGTGGGCACGGGCCCTGCGTTCTAATAATCACCATAATAATAGGCGCTGGGTGTACAGAGGGGACCCAGGCGACGCTGGCCTCCATCCGATAACCACCGTAACAGGGGCTGGGCCGCGCCGCTCCTCCGCTCTAAGTGCTCTTTACATGCTTCTTAAGTTACCGGCAGGCCAGCCGCCCTTACGAGAGCCCCTCACGGACATTAACCCAATTGAGAAGACTGAACCCAGCTTACGAACGTTAAGTTGTCCCAAATCGCAGGGCTGGCGAGTGAGGAGCCTGAATTGGAACCCAGGAGCTTCTGGAACCCGCTCCAGAATTGCGCTCTCGACCGGTTTGTCCGCTGAGAGCGAACGGGTGCGCGAGCGCCGCATCCCTGCCCAAGGCCATCAGGCAGGCAGCGCTGGGGCCGGGGACCCGCGCGGAGACTCCACCCCGGGATCCGGGAAGGCTCCCCCGAGCCGGGGTCGGAGCTGCGGCTGGAGGGGCCTCGGCTTGAGGAGGATCTGGGAGGGCGGGGGCTCAGTCCTGGCCACCAGGTGTGAGGGGTCGGGTGCGGAGCCCTGTGTCAGACGCGGCGGTGAAGGCTGTAGCCCTGCTCTCCGGGATGGGGGTGGTACTCTCACCCCACCCTGCCCCAAGCCGCAGGGAGCCCCTGGCGCCCCTGGCGCCCGGGACCCGCCCTGGCTGGAGCCCTGCGGTTTCCGGGAGCTCACGGTCGGCTCTGCGCCCCTCCACCGCCGGGCCTGGGCCTGGGCCAGGGACGGGCTGGGGCGGGACTGCGGCCTCGGGGCGCTGGGTCCCTGCCCCTGCCGTGCACTGCGCGGCTCCCCGCGCCGCAGCTGGGCACCAGCAGCACCACGGACCGCCCCTGTGCTCGCCCGACGGCGCCCCGCGGCGCTTTAAGAGACGGCCTGGCAGCCCAGCCCCAGCCGCCCAGACCGGCGAGACCAGCCTGCGGGAGCAGCCCCATGGCGGGTAAGCGAGCCTCGCCTCCCCAGCCCAGCCCCGGCATCATAGTACTGGTGGTCTCTGCCCCCAGAGCAGCTGGCCCTGGTGATTGGGGGCACCATCGGGGGGCTGCTGCTGCTGCTGTTGATCGGGGCAAGCTGCTGTCTGTGGAGAAGGTTCTGTGCCACCCTCACCTATGAGGAGCTGCCTGGGACACCAGCCATGGCCACCACAGCTGCCTCCAGTGGGCAGCGGGACAGGCCCTGCCAGCCGCATGCTAGGACCCAACTGAGCAGGTGAGGCAGGATGTGGGGCCAAGTGCGCCCCTCACCTACATGTTGTCTCCCTGACTCTGGACAGGCCACCAGCTGTGCCATTCGTGGTGCCCCCAACCCTTCAAGGCCGAGATTGGGTGCCCCTGCACAGTGGAGAGTGGGCCGATGCCCCATGGGACCCCTGCCCGGCATCAGAGCTGCTGCCTCACACCTCCAGCGGCGGCCTTGGTGAGTGTCCTTGCCAGGGCTGCCCAGAGGTCTCCCATGCCCCTGCCTTCCTCTGGCCTGCCAGCCCTCCCACCCTCTGTCATAGGAGATGCATGTATGGTGGGGGCCATCAACCCAGAGCTGTACAAGTTCCCGGAGGACAAAAGTGAGACCGACTTCCCCGACGGCTGCCTGGGGCGGCTGTGGTTCTCGGTGGAATATGAGCAGGAGGCTGAGCGGCTGCTGGTGGGCTTGATCAAGGCACAGCACCTGCAAGCCCCCTCGGAGACCTGCAGCCCCCTGGTGAAGCTCTACCTGCTGCCCGATGAGCGGCGCTTCCTCCAATCCAAGACCAAACGCAAAACCTCCAACCCGCAGTTTGACGAGCACTTCATCTTTCAGGTACAGCCTCTGGAGCAGGCAGGGTCTGGTGCCTGACTCTGGCTGGTGTCCTTGTCCCCCCCAGGTGTCCAGCAAGACCATCACCCAGAGGGTGCTGAAGTTCTCCGTCTACCACGTGGACAGGCAGAGGAAGCACCAGCTCCTGGGCCAGGTGCTCTTCCCCTTGAAGAATGAGACCCTAGTGGGGGACTGCCGGCGTGTCATCTGGAGAGACCTGGAGGCCGAGAGCCTGGAGGTATGGTCAAGGTCACCATGCCTATGCCACTGAGGGTGGGGTGCTTCCATCTTGGCCTCCCCAGCCCCCCTCGGAGTTTGGCGACCTCCAGTTCTGCCTCAGCTACAACGACTACCTGAGCCGCCTGACGGTGGTTGTGCTGCGTGCCAAGGGCCTCCGGCTCCAGGAGGACAGAGGCATTGTCAGTGAGTTCCTCCCTTTCCTCCTGGGGAAGGTCCTGCCAGCCCACTAGTGCTCACCGTTCCCTAGGTGTGTTTGTCAAAGTGTCTCTGATGAACCACAACAAGTTTGTCAAGTGCAAGAAGACTTCAGCTGTGCTGGGCTCCATCAACCCTGTGTACAATGAGACCTTCAGCTTCAAGGCCGATGCCACCGAGCTGGATACCGCTAGCCTCAGCCTGACTGTGGTGCAGAACATGGAAGGGGACAGTAAGGCCACACCCTACCCTGGGCTGCTGGGAACATGTAATAGGGGTTCTCTGTGTGTTTATAGAGCAGGCTACTACAGTGGAACTGTTTCTGTTTCATCTGACATCCGGATAGATGCCAGCCACCCCCACATTCCAAGGTGAGATTTCTGACTAGCAGTGACTTTTCTAGGGCCGCTTGGAAAAGTTGATAAGTATCCTTTTCTGCAGGACAGAGTAGACTGGTATCTCTGACTCATCCCTGAAAAATCTAAATGGCAAGAGACTAGCTGGCTCTCTGCTCTGATGGGGAGGAGGTTGTTGTTTGGGCTGTTCTCTACAGACATAGTCAGGGCAAAAAGCATACGCATGCTTCCCATGGACCAGAGAAACCTGGCCTGGGTTGTCTCAAATCCTGTCCACAAGGCAACTCCAGAAGAAAGAAGCCCTTTACATTTCCATAAAACACTTTAGAATCAGCTAGTCAATTTCCACAAAATAAAGTGCTAGAATTTGATTGGATTTAATTGATTATGTAGAACAATTTGGGGGCCATTTGACATCATTAAAATATTCAATCTTCCTATTCATTAACATGGTATATCTCTTCACTTTAAGTCTTTTGTATGTTTCTCAGAACTATTTTTGTGGTTTTCAGTAAAGTGTTCTTGCACATCCTTCAATAGATTTATTCTTAGACGTTTTATATTTGTTTATGGCTAGTATATACAGATTCTGTTGCTACAAAACTATGTTGACCTTGTTATCCAGTGAGAGGCTTTGTGACATTCATTTAAATTGTAATAATTTGCAGATTATTTTTGTATAATCATGTCCTCTGTGAATGACAGTTTTATTTCTTCCTTTCTTAATCTTTATGCCTTATTTAGCTCTTGCCAAACTGCAGTGGCTGAGCAATTGGACAAGATAAAGAAATAAAAGTGATCCAGATCATAAAGAAAGAAGTAAAACTATATCTGCACATGACATAATCTTGTCTATGGAAAATCCTAAGGAATCCACACACAAAAAAACTACTAGAGCTAATAAGTTTGGCAAGGTTGCAAGATATAAAATTGGTATACAAATTGCAGTGGCTAGGACCTCCAGCAGAATGCTGACTATAAGTAGTGATAGTGGGTATTCTTGTCTCATCCTCAATCTCAGGGGTGGTGGGTGTGGCATGTGGAGAGTTGTCAATATTCACCATGAAGTTTGATGGTTGTTATAGGATTTTTAATGTACTCATTAACATATATTCTCAAGCTGTTAAAAAGATTTTTTTAATTACAAATAAGGTTAAATTTCTCTCAAATACTTACTCTGCACCTTTTGAAATAATTTTATTTTTCTCCTTTATTCTTTGGATGTGATGACTTATACTAATTGACTGTTGAATGTCAAACCAAACTTAACATTCTTGTAATAGAAACCAGCAGGGTGTGTACACTTTTGTGTGTGTGCGCAGGTTTATACACATAAACACAACAATACTTGGACTTATTTATTTAAAATTTAGATTTATTAGAGGGAGCATGGCCATAAAATAAAATAAAATAAAATTTAGATTTAAGTCGAGCTCAGTGGCTCACATCTATTATCCCCGCACTTTGGAAGGCCAAGGCAGGTAGATTGTCTAAGCTCAGGAATTTGAGACCAACGTGGTGAAACTCGGTCTCTACAAAAACCACAAAAATTAGCCAGGTATGGTGTCACATGCCTGTTGTCCCAGCTACTTGGAGGGCTGGGGCAGGAGTATTGCGTGAGCCCGGGAGGTTAAGGCTGAAGTGAGTCATGTTCACGCCACTGCACTACAGCTTGGATAACAAAGCGAGACTCTGTCTCCAAAAATAAAATAAGTAAATAAATAAATAAATAAAATTTAGATCAATTTGCTGTTATATTTTTATATAAACTATGTTTATGACATAAGTATAAACAAAAAAATAAAATAAGTAAATAAATAAATAAAATTTAGATTAATTTGCTGTTATATTTTTATATAAGCTATGTTTATGACAGACTTTCCTATAATATTCTTATCATAATGTTCTTGCACTTGAAAGAATGTGCATTCTGCAGTTGTGTGCAGGTGTTATGTGTATTTCAACTGGGTCAAGTTTGTTAATCAGGTTGGTCAAATTATCTACATCTTTACTGATATTTTTGTCTGTTTTTCTATAAATTACTGAGAGAGGATAAAGCCTGCCACTGTTATTATGAATTTGTTTATTTCTCCTTTGAGTTTTGTTAGTTTTTGTTTTATGCATTTAGAGGTTGTGTTATTAGGCTCATACCCATTTAAAATTGACGTTTTCTGGTAGAGTGAACCTTTATTATGTGAAATGGCTTTCTCTACCACTCACAATGGTATTTTTTTCACTTTCCCCCTTATTTTTGAATTTTCAATGTTCTTATAATGATGTCATGTCTCTTGAATAGAGTTGTTTTAATCAAGTCTGTCAAATTTTGTCTTTTGTGTATTTCGTGAATTTACATTTATTGTAATTACTGATATAGTTGTGTTCATAAATACCATCTTACTACTTGTTTCCATTTGTCTTACCCATTTTTGTTTTTATTTTTTCTTTTCTGTTGCTTTCTTTCTGATTATTTTTTTAATTCCGTTTCCCCCCCTACCATTGGTTCTACTTACACATTCTTTTATAATTTCTTTAGTGGTTTCCTCCACAGATTACAACTTCTGTACATTATTATAATCTAATACAAATTTTACTTTTTATTGTTTCCCAGACAATGCTATGATCTCACAATACTCAATCTCTATTTACCTCCATTCTACTCTTGCATGTATATTATTATTACTCATTTTAATTTCACATATATTTTACACCTAACGAGACATTATTATTATTGCTATGTGCAGTCAATATTCATTTGTATTCACCCACATATTCACTCTGTTTTTTTTTATTATTTCCTGCATTTCTGTGATTCTATCATAGATCAGTTTTCTTCTACCTGAAGAATTCCCTTTAGTATTTTTTGTGTATGCACATCTGCTGGCAGCAAATTTTCTCAGGTTTTTTTGTGTTTTTTTGTTTGCTTGTTTTTGAGACAGGGTCTCACTCTGTCGCCCAGGCTGGAGTGCAGTGGCATGATCATGGTTCACTGTAGCCTCAACCTCCTAGGTTCAAGCAGTCCTCCCACCTCAGCCTCCCGAGTAGCGGGACTACAGGCAGGCACCACCATACCTGGCTAATTCTTTTGTATTTTTTGTAGAGAAGGGATTTCACCATGTTGCTCAGGCTGGTCTCAAACTCCAGAGCTCAAACAGTCTGCCTGCTTTGACCTCCCAAAGGACTGGGATTACAGGCCACCTCACCCAGCCTTTCTCAGTTTTTGAATAGAAACATCTATTTCAAATTCATTTTTAAGTATATTTTGTGAATATAGGATTACAGGTTGACACTTTTTTCTTTGAGGAACTTCAGAATGGCACTCCATTATCTTCTCACTTCCATCATTTCTGTTGACAAGTGATTTTCAGTGCTATTGTTTCTCCTTTGAGAGTAATGTGTCAGTAACATGCACTGGCTCACGCCCGTCATCCCAGCACCCTTGAGCCCAGGAGTTCAAAACCAGCCCAGGCAACAGAGCAAGATCCCCCCCCTCTACAAAAGAAAATGACAGGAGGGAGGCAGGAAGGAGGAGAGAGGGAGGGAGGGGAAAAGAAAAAAGAAAAGAAGAAATGTGTCCCTCCTACCTGCCTCTAGCTGCTTTTACTGTTTTTTCCTTGTCTTTCATTTGCAGCAGTTTAAGTATAGTGTGCCTGGGTTGGGTGCGGTGGCTCACGCCTATAATCCCAGCAGTTTGGGAGGCCAAGGCCAGTGGATCACCTGAGGTCAGAAGTTTGAGACCAACCTGGCCAACATGGTGAAACCCCGTCTCCACTAAAAAATCCAAAAATTAGCCAGGCATGGTGGCGCGTGCCTGTAATCCCAGCTATTCGGGAGACTGAGGCAGGAGAATCGCTTGACCTTGGGGAGGCGGAGGTTGCAGTGAGCTGAGATCGCGCGCCACCGTACTCCAGCCTGGGTGACAAAGAAAAACTCCGTCTCAAAAAATAATAATAAAAAAAAAGTATAGTGTGCCTGGATGCAGTTTTGTTTTTATTTATCCTGCTTGGGGATCATAAAGCTTTATCAGTTTTGGAAAGTTCTCAGGCTATATTTATTTAACTGTTCCTTCTGCCCCATCTTCCTCCCTTCTAAGACTCCAGTTACATATGTGTTAGGCCTGTTCACCACCTCCCACAAGTATCTTATGTTCTTTGCTGTATTTTCCATACTCTTTGTCTCTGTTCTTCAGCTTAGAGTTTTTATTCTGTCCTATATTACAGTTCAAAGAATGTTCCTTCTGCTAAATCTAATTGTAGTTAACCCATATGCTAAGTAGTTAATTTCAATTATTGTATTTTTAAGTTTTAAATTTCCATTTCATTCTTTCTTATAGATTCCAGTTCTTTGATGAAAGTCTCTATTCCACCCATCAAGTCTGTGTCTGATAACACCAATATCTGGGTCATTAGTGGCTCCGTTTTGTTGTGTCTGTTTTCCCCTCCTTCCTGTTTTGTGGTGTGTTTGATCACTTATTGTTGAATGCTAACCATTATAATAAATTTTAGTGGCTCCAGGAAACATGATCTGAAAACAATGTCTGTCTCAAGGGA